GGAGCACAGTGAAAAAATAAAGGTGTTTTCAAAATGCAACACACCAATCTGCTATCATTACAATTGTAGCTGATGTGGCAACTACCTCGAATAATAGAGATTAACAGACTAACACCACATTTCATTCTTAGGAGTCAACAAGGCTTTAAACAGGGGAAGGATGCCAACACCTAGTTTTCCGTATCCCGGGTGGTGCCTCTACTTATGGCAAGTGTGTCCATCAGCAGAAAGAATAAATCGCCTCTTGGAACACTTGCCACCTTCCATCTCGTTTGATGACGTACACGTTTTCTCCTGAGACAAGCAAGCTCCCACACGGTCAACCCCACACCGGAGCCGAGAACCGGCCTCTCCCCAACTCCTGGACCCCAGGAAAGCTGGCAAAGCGCTGATCCCCAGAGTGGCAAGAGGCTTAGGGCGGGGATCCAGACACCCAGGGAAAGAAGTGCTGTCCCAGGACCCCAGCCAAAAGAAGAGACTAGACTCACTGAAGGAGACGAGAATAAAAGTCCTCTGCTGCGCAGTTCAGCCGCTCCCACATCCCGCCCCAATGTGAGAGCGGTACCGGAACCGCCAAACTGAACTGCGCGCCGGACCGGCGACGTCAGGGGTCATGGCCCCGCCCCGCCGGGACTATTTTGACCACCCCCTACAATAAGTCCTGTTTGTCCGCAAAGTTAAACTTTCGTTTCAAGCCACCCAGAGCTATTTACTATGTCAATAGTCTTCAACTTCCGTCTGCAATAATTAAAATAAGAGCAGTGGTTGGGGAGAAGATACCTCGACTCGCGAGAGTTGGCCTCGCCCCCTATGGATTATTCCGCAAAAAGGAGTCCCTATTTTCTAAGAATTATTATTACGTTTGGAAGAAAATAGATACCGTAATTTCCCACAAATAAAGAAATAACACTCTCGTTTTTACTTTTGTAGTGTGGTAGAGAGATATTTTTTGTATCCGTGTTGGTTCTTAGGCGGGGCAAGGTGGGGCGGTCAAGGGGAAGGTGACATATACAGCGGGAGTGGTAAGCACTTCCTTTTCCTGTGGCAGCAGCCGGGCTGAGAGGAGCGTGGCTGTCTCCTCTCTCCGCCATGGTGAGTGGAAGTTCTCTTGGCTGGCCTTACCCTCAATAAAAATAATCCTTGTCTTTTTCTTTAGGCGTGTGCTCGCCCACTGATATCGGTGTACTCCGAAAAGGGGGAGTCATCTGGCAAAAATGTCACTTTGCCTGCTGTATTCAAGGCTCCTATTCGACCAGATATTGTGAACTTTGTTCACACCAACTTGCGCAAAAACAACAGACAGCCCTATGCTGTCAGTGAATTAGCAGGTATGGATTTATATCTTCTGCAGATATTTTAGCAGCTACAACTTTTATCTCTTCTCAATTTTAGGTCATCAGACTAGTGCTGAGTCTTGGGGTACTGGCAGAGCTGTGGCTCGAATTCCCAGAGTTCGAGGTGGTGGGACTCACCGCTCTGGCCAGGGTGCTTTTGGAAACGTATCCTTTGTTTCACTACCTAAGACTGGTCATTGAGAAATGTGATTCTTGACTGGAAAAATAGATGTGTCGTGGAGGCCGAATGTTTGCACCAACCAAAACCTGGCGCCGTTGGCATCGTAGAGTGAACACAACCCAAAAACGATACGCCATCTGTTCTGCCCTGGCTGCCTCAGCCCTACCAGCACTGGTCATGTCTAAAGGTTTGTAATACTTTATATAAGAGAGTTTGATAATAACCAAGTAAGTGTCATTGGTTTTTGTTAGGTCATCGTATTGAGGAAGTTCCTGAACTTCCTTTGGTAGTTGAAGATAAAGTTGAAGGCTACAAGAAGACCAAGGAAGCTGTTTTGCTCCTTAAGAAACTTAAAGCCTGGAATGATATCAAAAAGGTCCGTTCAATGAGCACATTTACAGTTTGGTATAATCAGAATACTAAAACTGCTCACTTTGTAGGTCTATGCCTCTCAGCGAATGAGAGCTGGCAAAGGCAAAATGAGAAACCGTCGCCGTATCCAGCGCAGGGGCCCGTGCATCATCTATAATGAGGATAATGGTATCATCAAGGCCTTCAGAAACATCCCTGGTAATTAAACTGCTTACATATATTGACTAGGTCAGGCTCCCTAATTTTTCTTTCCCTTTAAAAGGAATTACTCTGCTTAATGTAAGCAAGCTGAACATTTTGAAGCTTGCTCCTGGTGGGCATGTGGGACGTTTCTGCATTTGGACTGAAAGTGCTTTCCGGAAGTTAGATGAATTGTACGGCACTTGGCGTAAAGCCGCTTCCCTCAAGAGTAACTACAAGTAAGTATCTTTCATATACTAAGCACAGATGTTTACATGTACATGTCAATCTTTTCCCTTTCAGTCTTCCCATGCACAAGATGATTAATACAGATCTTAGCAGAATCTTGAAAAGCCCAGAGATCCAAAGAGCCCTTCGAGCACCACGGTAAAGTGATACTTAGAGTGTAATTCTCGCCCAAAATGTTGATACAGTATCTGCTTTTTTATAGCAAGAAGATCCATCGCAGAGTCCTAAAGAAGAACCCACTGAAAAACTTGAGAATCATGTTGAAGCTAAACCCATATGCAAAGACCATGCGCCGGAACACCATTCTTCGCCAGGCCAGGAATGTGAGTGGAGTTTTTGTTTGTTTGTTTGTTTTATTCTTACTGTTTTCTGCCTAATTTGTTGCAGCACAAGCTCCGGGTGGATAAGGCAGCTGCTGCAGCAGCGGCACTACAAGCCAAATCAGATGAGAAGGCGGCGGTTGCAGGCAAGAAGCCTGTGGTAGGTAAGAAAGGAAAGAAGGCTGCTGTTGGTGTTAAGAAGCAGAAGAAGCCTCTGGTGGGAAAAAAGGCAGCAGCTACCAAGAAACCAGCCCCTGAAAAGAAGCCTGCAGAGAAGAAACCTACTACAGAGGAGAAGAAGCCTGCTGCATAAACTCTTAAATTTGATTATTCCATAAAGGTCAAATCATTTTGGACAGCTTCTTTTGAATAAAGACCTGATTATACAGGCAGTGAGAAACATGACTTGGTGTGCTCTGTAAAGCTTGGTTAGAATTTTTTTAAAGTGACATTTTGTTGGCCATAATTTAGACTGTTACATTTTATATAGTGTGGTATAAAATGGGGCATGGATTTATACTAAGTCCATGGAGTTCAGTGGAAGGGGAATGATTTAAAAAAAGTTGTGGTTTTCTAAATAATGTGGCTTGAAAAATAGGTGTAACAGGACTTGGTCAGAAACGCAGAGGCTGTTCAAGTTTAGCTCCCCACCAGATGGAAAATAGGTTAAATTCTGTAAAGATTTAACTTTAACCACAAGAGGGCACAACTGGAGAGCACAATTTTTTTGGTACTGCAGTAAAATTGATTACCTCTTGAGAAGTGTTCTTTTTAACCAGCTATAACAATAGAGTTGAGTATTTTCACCCATGGTTTGAAAAAGTGCCAGAAGGCCACACTGGCCCACATCTGTAATCCCAACACTTTGGGACCCTAAGGTGGGCAGAGCACTTGAGCCAATGAGTTCAAGACCAGCCTGGTCAACATGATGAAATCTCGTCTCTACTGAAAATATAAAAAATAGCCAGTCATGGTGCATGCCTGTAACCCCAGCTACTTGGAGGCTGAGGCAAGAGAATCACTTGAACCTGGGAGGTGGAGGTTGCAATGAGCCAAGATTGTACCATTGCCCTCCAGCCTGGGCGTCAGAGCAAGACTCTCTGAAAAGTACCAGAAGCATTTTTCAGGACTGCCTGTGTGTCTTGGTGATTATGTTAACCAACTGTGTTCAAAAGAAGTACCCATGAAATGCCTCCAGATATAAGGGTGTTTTTTTTTACCCATAAAGCTAAACTGCAAATATTACCCTAGAATTAACCTCTTGTCCTGTGTCAAAAGTCTTGTTTTGCATCTGGATTGTTAAACTGTCAGCTTCTCTCTGACAGTCTCGAACTGTCAAGACAGTCTCAGTTCACAGCCAAGGTGATCTGTTAACCCTCCCCATTTCCAGGGCCAAATCTCAGTTCTTAAGCACGTCGTTTCTTAGCACGGCTTTATTTTCATGCTCTTTATTTCTCTATTTTGTGCAGCCTTACCCCTTTAAAGTCCACTGTGAGTCCTACCCTGCAGGGCCTCTTAACACAGTAGAGTTCATGTGCTACTGATTTGGTGCCTGCCTTCAAACACATGTGCAAGTTTTGTGGGGTTAAAGATAGCCACTTGGTGGCACACCACATTGGAAGTGCTGTTCACCCGGTCATTTGAAACGGTGTTTGACCACTTGGTGCGCAAATGGCCTATCGGATTAAAGGATAGCCAAACCCAAGATTTCTTCAGGTTCTTTACAGCTCCATGGAT